AGATGGAGCAGAGAATGGTAAACACAGTTTTGCAGCTTGGTGCAGGATGGACCTAGGCTGTAGCGGGGCAGGTTTGGAAATTTGCAGCAGGAAACTGGAGCAGGTATGGGGCCTGTAGTGGCTCTCATCTGCTCTGGAGTTCTGTAGCTCTAATGGGGTCTTTCCAGGGATCTCTACTCTTTTCTTTCTTCCCTTGCCCCACAAACTTTTCTAAATCCAACCTGTTGTAGAATTAGTCAAGTGATTTGTTGAAATCAGTTAAGGCAGACATGGAGAGTTGTCCCTCTTCCTCTGTTGAGATGCTAAGCTATTTGTAGCAACTTTCTTAAAAGTTCTATAAATAACTTAGCATTTCCTAACAGAGAATAGGGATTTCTATCCACAAAGGCAAATAATATCCTGGTGAAAGAGGACGAAACAAGACCAACTGGTTTTAAATAGTGTTTAAATTGCCTGGTGCTGGCACCATTGACTGGGATCACTTGTAACATGTCTTTTATTTGGTTGTTAGCTTTCCACCAGCATGCTATCCCAGTTGCAAAGTGTACTCCATCGATGTCCCAGGGGCAGGTGAAGCTTTTGCAGTCTGTGGAATGGTCAGATGTTTGAGGCAGCTCAAATGCCGTGTTTGTGGGCTAAATGCAGACTTCCTTCCACTGATGGTTTCTATTTGGTCTATTTCTCTAGCTACCAAAATTTCTTATCCATTTTTTTTTTTTTTTTTTTTTTTAGACAAAGTCTCACTCTGTCACCCAGGCTGGAGTGCAGTGGCGCAATCTTGGCTCCCTGCAACCTCTGCCTCTGTTGTCCAGGCGATTCTCCTGCCTCAGCCTCTCAAATAGCAAATAGCTGGGATTACAGGCACCTGCCACCACACCTGGCTAATTTTTTGTATCTTTAGTAGAGATGGGGTTTCACCATGTTGGCCAGGCTGGTCTCAAACTCCTGACCTCAAGTAATCCACCCACTTCGGCCTCCCAAAGTGCAGAGATTACAGGTGTGAGCCACCGTGCCCGGCCAAAACAGGATTTTTTTTAAAAAGCACTGATTACTAAAGGGAACTCTTATTGTATTAAATCCTCAGAGTGAGATAATAACTGAATCTCTTCCGCAACTCCTTCTCAGTTGAATGGTGGGGGAAATTTAATGTGGTCCTGAGAGGCCCCAAATCATTTACCATCCCAGCTCTACCTTTGATGTGGCAGTCTCTCCTGGGATCATTTTCTGGGTGCAGATGCTCACAGGGCGCAGTTTGACTCCTTCTGCAGTTCTCTGTGCAGAACTAAGTTAAGCCTAAGTTTGGCCTTTGTCACTTGCAATGATAAGAGACCAGCTTTGGTCTATGGGGTGCAGGCTGGTGTCAGCACAGACTAGAGGCTTTGGGTTTGTTTAGAACAAACTGTAATTAACATAGGGCACAATATAGTCTTTCAGGAATTAGCTGTCTAAGAGGCTGGAGTGGAGCAGAGCCTCTGCTTCCAGGAACAATGCCCATTGGGGATGCTTGGGATGGTCTTTCAACAGAGGCCAATTGATTGACTGATGTACCTCTTGCCTTGAAGCTTGGCATGTATACAGGCACCACAGAAGAGAGACAATCCCTGCCAATCTCATTTGGGATCGGTAATTTGAAACAGGAGAAAGCAAAATGGGTAACCATCCAGTCTGTTTTATTTCTAAAAGAACACTAACACCCCTGTGTTTTGTTTTTTGCAGGTTGGGTGGCCCAGACCCCTTGGACTATGTTAGCATGTACAGGAATGTGGGGAGCCCTTCTGCTAACATCCCCGAGCACTGGCACTACATCAGCTTCGGCCTGAGTGATCTCTATGGTGACAACAGAGTCCATGAGTGAGTATATGCCACCTGTTCTTTATCCAGAGAGCTTAAAACACTTGCTTTTTATGTCTTTCAGGTTTACAGGAACAGATGGACCTAGTGGTTTTGGCTTTGAGTTGACCTTTCGTCTGAAGAGAGAAACTGGGGAGTCTGCCCCACCAACATGGCCCGCAGAGTTAATGCAGGGCTTGGCACGATACGTGTTCCAGTCAGGTAGGAGGCCAGGGCTGGCTGCTGTGCTGGTCGAACAATGAGGATCCTTGTATCTCTCCCACAGAGAACACCTTCTGCAGTGGGGACCATGTGTCCTGGCACAGCCCTTTGGATAACAGTGAGTCAAGAATTCAGCACATGCTGCTGACAGAGGACCCACAGATGCAGCCCGTGCAGACACCCTTTGGGGTAGTTACCTTCCTCCAGGTGAGGCACAGGTTGGACGCTGGCTCAAGCCTACACACAATGGGCTTTCTATCCTGGGCCTCAGATCGTTGGTGTCTGCACTGAAGAGCTACACTCAGCCCAGCAGTGGAACGGGCAGGGCATCCTGGAGCTGCTGCGGACAGTGCCTATGTGAGTACCCATGCAAGGTGGGAGCGCGGCTCGTTACCATTGTATCCCCTTTCCTTGTCCACAGTGCTGGCGGCCCCTGGCTGATAACTGACATGCGGAGGGGAGAGACCATATTTGAGATCGATCCACACCTGCAAGTATGTCTTGAGTGAGGAAAACCTTTCTAGCAGAAAGAACTCTGGCTCTTTGGTTCTTTTCAAGCAGGAGAGAGTTGACAAAGGCATCGAGACAGATGGCTCCAACCTGAGTGGTGTCAGTGCCAAGTGTGCCTGGGATGACCTGAGCCGGCCCCCCGAGGATGACGAGGACAGCCGGAGCATCTGCATCGGCACACAGCCCCGGCGACTCTCTGGCAAAGGTGGGAGCCATCACTCAGCATTCCACCAGCCTGGCCACTGGGCAACTTAGTGGTGTCGTTGCAGACACAGAGCAGATCCGGGAGACCCTGAGGAGAGGACTCGAGATCAACAGCAAACCTGTCCTTCCACCAATCAACCCTCAGCGGCAGAATGGCCTCGCCCACGACCGGGCCCCGTAAGTTCCCCAGTGTCCCTGGGCTGGAACAAGTGCCGAACCTTTTCCTGTGCTTGCTTCACAGGAGCCGCAAAGACAGCCTGGAAAGTGACAGCTCCACGGCCATCATTCCCCATGAGCTGATTCGCACGCGGCAGCTTGAGAGCGTACATCTGAAATTCAACCAGGAGTCCGGAGCCCTCATTCCTCTCTGCCTAAGGTGAGCGAGACAGCCCTGCCACACAGTTTACCGCTCCTCACTGTCTCCATGTTCCCATCTCCAGGGGCAGGCTCCTGCATGGACGGCACTTTACATATAAAAGTATCACAGGTGACATGGCCATCACGTTTGTCTCCACGGGAGTGGAAGGCGCCTTTGCCACTGAGGAGCATCCTTACGCGGCTCATGGACCCTGGTTACAAGTGAGAAGGCCCTTTTTCTTCTCCCTCCTTCCCCCTCCTCCACCCCGTCCACTTCTTGCTTTAGAGACCTCCGTCCTGTGAGCTCCCGAGCCGTCCTGTGTGCTCACCTTCCTGTGTGCACTCCTTCCTTGTTATCTCACAGCGTGGAAACTTTTGTTCTTGGCAGCTGACAATTCCCAGGGGAAACCTGGTGGGTATTTTTTCAAGTTCTCAATTCTCCTCTAATAATAAAAGCCTGCCTTGTGCCTTCACAGATTCTGTTGACCGAAGAGTTTGTAGAGAAAATGTTGGAGGATTTAGAAGATTTGACTTCTCCAGAGGAAGTAAGCTTGTTTGACTTTTCCTGACAACAGGTACACTCCTGGTCTGTGCTTGCTCCCTCCACAGTTCAAACTTCCCAAAGAGTACAGCTGGCCTGAAAAGAAGCTGAAGGTCTCCATCCTGCCTGACGTGGTGTTCGACAGTCCGCTACACTAGCCTGGGCTGGGCCCTGCAGTGGCCAGCAGGGAGCCCAGCTGCTCCCCAGTGACTTCCAGTGTAACAGTTGTGTCAACGAGATCTCCACAAATAAAAGGACAAGTGTGAGGAAGACTGCGCAGTGCCACCCCGCAGCCCAGTGGGGTGCCATGCACAGGCCACAGGCCCTCCACCTCACCTCCAGCTCAGGGGCCGCACCCCGCCGCTGGCTAAGCCTTGTGACCCATCAGGCCAGTGAGTGGGCAAATGCGGACCCTCCCTGCCTGCAGCCTGCACAGATTCTGGTTTGAGGTTTGACTCTGGACCCTGGCTGTGCCCCTAGGTGGAGACAGCCCTCTTTCTCACCTACCCCCTGCCGCACAGCCCAGCAGGAGGGAGGCGGACAGCCAGATGCAGAGCGAGTGGATGCACTTCCCAGCTCATCTCTGGAAGCCTTTGCTACTCAAGCTCCTCTGGCCGCGGAACAATTCCTCTGATCATGTTTGGTTTTCTTCTTCCTTATTTTATTTTGTAGAAACCGGGTGGTATTTTATTGCTCTGCAAAGATGTCCAGAAGCCATGTATATAATGTTTTTTAAACAGAACTTCATTCCCCGTTGAACTTTCGCATTCTCTGACAGAGGCCTAGGGCTGTATCTCTCCCTGGGCTGCCACCAGAGAAGGTGCTTGGTGTTCGCCTGCCAGCCCAGAGCCCTGGAGGAGCCGGCTGCACAGAGAGGCTTTTCTTCCCAGCTGGGCCTGGTGGAGCCCGGGGCAGGGGGAGAGTAGAGACACTCCCTTGTGCAGCTTTGAGCCTAGTTTAGCTGGGGCCAGGGAGGGGTGCTACTGTTTTCCAAGTGAATGGGTCTCAAAGACTTGGTGACCCCAGCCTCATCTTCTAGGCCTTTTCCACCCAACCAGGCCTACCTGGGAGAGGGTGAGGTTCAGCACATCACACACCATCCCCACTGTCATTCAGGGCCTGGGTCTCCAGCTCTGTAACCAGTCCTGTCCCATTTCCTCAGTCCCTGGGCCTCCCAGCCTTCAGGCTGTAGGGCTGCCTTACTAAAATTGAAAAATCCACCTCTTAACATCTCTTTCACTTTGGTTTTGCTAACACTGCTCTCTGCTGCCCTCCCATCCTCCCTGTATCCATTCATGCCCTATCTTTCATTCTCCACTCCTAATCCCTCTCCTTTCTGGCATCCTGGCCTCTCGTGGTCCTCAGCCCCTCACCCCCAGTACTGCAGATCTCACAGTTTGCCTTCCAGAAGCCAGCCTATCTCTAGCCCATGGTTTTGGAGTTCCTCTCGGGTTATCTCCCACGCCTGACCTGGAACCAGCAAGCCCCTTTCCTGCCTTCTTACCCCCAACTCTAGGGATGGGACTGTTACAATACTTCAAGATCACTCTTTACACCTCTTCAAAGCAAAGTCATGACAATGCAGGGCTCCTCATTGCTCCCATCTGCCTCTGCTGCACACACAGGCACCAGCAGGGATGCCACAGGAGTGCCCACAGGGTGCAGGACTCCACTGATGAGAGATCCAGCCAAAGAGCTGCCCCCAGGGGTATGAGGGCACCAGCTGGGTTCTCCAGGGAGCAGGAGTTGGACCTCCATGGAGCCACTAGGCCTGGCCTCCTCTACACATCCCCAGGGCTATCTGGTTAATTCCATCAAGCTCAGAGTTAAAAGGCATATCAGCCTGGAGTATTTGGGAGAGACTGGCTGCAGATCCCCGCCAGCCAAGATGCAAGCCACTCGGGACCTGATGTCGGCAGCTGTGCCTCTACTGCCCTGAGGACTTACCAGAGGGAGCCCTACTGGCCTTCCCCCACCACAGCAGCCCTGCCTGTGAAGCTCTTGTTTCTGACATTTCACAGGCAGAGAGGTGCCATCAGTTCGCCTCCATTCCTTGCCACCATGACCAGCCTCTCCCTGAACTCTCTCTTGCTCGGGACCTGCCTGAGGGCTCCCTGCTGCAGTTCGCCGTACTTCCATCTGCTGGGTGCCTCCATCGTTGGTTGGGTGGGGATGGGGCATTTTCTGAGCTAAGCTTTGTCATTAGTTTGTGAAGCACCTGGTCAGCAACCTGCCCCAGACCTGGAGGGTCTTTGTGGACTGAAGGTAGACACCAGCCAGCATGGTGGCCCTGTTCTGGGGGAGCAGGGTAAGGCAGGAGGAAGTGGGTGAGCTCCGAGATGATGAGCACATGAAGCCTGTGGCCCCTTCGTACCTGCAATATGTCAGGAGCCTCACGCTCACCCAAGATCCTGCAGGGGCCAGGCTCCATCTCACTGGCTCTGAGGGCAGGACAGGGTATCACACATTTCTCACCAGGCCTCCTTTCCTATGGGCATTGGTGCCTCCCAGAGGTTTCTTGGGCTGCTGGCTGGTGAGAGAGGACCCTTAAAGAAGATCAAGCCAAGCTGACCTTGGACCCTGTCCAGCACAGCTTCTGGCACAGGATGCTTGGTGAATGTACCCTTTCTTTCCCTCCCTGCAGCTCTGAGGGAGCCCCTGACCTTGTAGTGGGTGGAGGAGGTAAGGGGCCTCCCTCCCTAAATCTGCCTCTTCTGCAAGCTACTTGGAGACTTGCCTAGTTGTACCCACCCCTCCAGGTCCCTGGTGCTAGAGCTTCTGAGAAGGGCCTTTCCCTTTCCTCTTTGCCTGCTATATAAGGCAGGCTCCTGTGGCTCTGCTGGCTCAGTGTGGGCTGCAGGAGGACTGCAGACTCAGCTGCAATTCTGAGGGGGGTTTGGGAGGCTTGTGCGAGGTCTCAGGCCTGTGTGGGGAGCTGGTGCCTCTTCCTGCCCGTATCTTTCTCTTCCAAGGGCAGTGCTCCAAGGCAGGGACTGGAGAAGCCAAGGGGAGAGTCTAAAAGGGCTAGAGCATTTTTAAAAATAGACACAGGGTCTTGGGACTGGGGTTTCGGATTGAGTTGCAAGCAGGGAGAAAACCTGAAGGTCGGTGCCCCTATGGGGCTGACCAGTAGAGAATTTCCTTTACTGTATTTTTGTGTCTGGTCTTCCCTTTCTGGCTTCTAGGACATCCATGCCAGGTGAGGTGCCTGGGTCCCTGTTACAAGTCAGGAGCCCTGTAGGGAGACCCCTCCTTTTGTACAAGTACCTGAATGCTGCGACAAGCAGATTTTTGTAAAATTTTATATTAGTTTTTAATGTCAGTGGCGACTCGGTTCCTGGGGCTGCAGCCAGCCTGGGACTTTTGTAAGAATTTTTGGGTGACTCACTTAGATGTCGTTTCCTTCTTGCCCCCTCTTCCTCTCTGTAATCTAAGTGCATTAAACATCTTTGCAGAAGTGCCTGGGTTGTGTGCTCATTTCTGGCTGCCTGAAGTAGTGGAGCCGGAAGCCCGGGGCCCTGGCAGAGGGAGTGGGTTGTTGTTAGCCACTTAGAAGCCAGGATGGAGGGA